AAATAAGCAACCTAACTTGGCACTCTGGGAATTAGAAAAGAAGAAAAAAGCCAAAAGTTAGAAGAAAGAAGAAAGTTATAAAGGTTAGAGCAGAATTAAACAGATAAGAAAGACAAAAGAAAAGATCAGTAACACGAGGAGTTGGTTCTGTAAAAACGTGAGGAAAATTGGCAAACCTTTAGGTAGACAAACCAAGAAAACTAAGAGAGATGACTCAAATAAAACTATAAGTAAAACAGGAGAAATTAGTCAATACTACCAAAATACAAAGGGTCATAAGAGATTATCATGACCAATTATGTCAATAAATTGAGTAACGTAGAAGAAATGGATAAATTCTTAGACATGTATGTCCTGAAGAAAGAATAAACCTGAACAAATTAATAACTAGTACAGAGATTAAATCACCAATAATAATAATAATAAACTTAAAAGTTCAGGACTTGATGCTTTTACTGGTGATTGCTACCAAATATCTAAAGACAGATTAATGCGATTCTCAAACTTTTCCAAACAATTAAAAAGGGTGCACTTTCCAACACATTTTTTCATGCATTACCCTAACACCAATGTCAGACAAGGACGGTATAAGAAAATTACAGGCCAATTTATTTTATGATCATGGATGTAAAGATTCTCAACACTAGCAAACTGAATTCAATACGTTCAAAAGATCATTTAGTTGAATGTTTTCTTTCTTCTGAAATTCTTCATTTTGCTTCCAAATGTCATTTTTCCTTATATTTTATTTTTTCATTAATCAAATTTAATTTTAAAATTTCCAACTAAAAAAATCTGTGGGTTTAATAAACATATTTTTAATTAACACTTAAAAAAAGCACAAGTTTGTAAATTGTATATTTTCTGTCCATTAGATTTTGGTTTGAGTATTGGGCCAATTGCACGGTAAGCTTTTTAATTTTTTTCCAGAAGTAATCCCAGGACCTTAAATCTCCACTGAAACTCTCAAAGTTTAATTGGTCAGCTGGGATTGTAGTCCCTGGGGTGTTGAAAGCATAAATAAGCCATACCTTAAGTCTGGACCATTTATCCCTGTAGGGAGTCCCTCTTCCCCTCTATTCTCTTTCAGAACTACTTATTACTTTAGGTTCAGTGTATGTAGCATATGGTGACTTTATGGGTTTCAGTTTTCTGAACCCCAAATATGCAAAAATATAGAAAAAGCAGACCAGGCATCCCACCTTCTGTGTGTCACTAAGGGAGCATCTCTTCCTCTTTCTCCCCTAATAAGTTGTATATTATTTTCTCAGTATTTTAATTTTTTGCTATTTATATTATCTGAGATTTATCATTGGAATCACACAAATATTAAACCAGGAAAGATCACCCAGGAAGAAATTGAGATCACCCACAATATCAGGTATTCTAAAACATGTTATATGAAAATTGTAATTACTTTCTATCCCCAAATATTAATCACTTAGTATTTGAAGCTGAAGAGTCCTGAAGCTGCAGGAAAAATGGAGGAAACCAACAACAGCTCTGAAAAGGGATTTCTTCTCCTGGGATTTTCAGATCAGCCTCAGCTAGAGAGGTTTCTTTTTGCCATCATTTTGTACTTCTACGTCTTGAGCCTTCTGGGGAACACTGCCCTCATACTAGTATGTTGTCTGGACTCCAGACTCCACACTCCAATGTACTTCTTCCTCAGCAACCTCTCGTGTGTGGACATCTGCTTTACCACCAGTGTTGCCCCACAGTTGCTGGTTACCATGAATAAGAAAGACAAAACCATGAGCTACGGTGGCTGTGTGGCCCAGCTCTACGTGGCCATGGGGTTGGGCTCGTCTGAGTGTATTCTCTTGGCCGTCATGGCTTATGACCGCTATGCTGCTGTCTGCCGGCCACTGCGCTACATAGCCATTATGCACCCCAGGTTCTGTGCGTCTCTGGCCGGTGGAGCATGGCTCAGCGGCCTCATCACCTCCCTAATTCAGTGCTCCCTCACTGTGCAGCTGCCCCTCTGTGGTCATCGCACACTGGATCATATTTTCTGTGAGGTGCCAGTGCTCATCAAACTGGCCTGTGTGGATACGACTTTCAACGAGGCAGAACTCTTTGTGGCCAGTGTAGTCTTTCTAATTGTCCCGGTGTTACTCATCTTAGTCTCCTATGGCTTTATCACTCAAGCTGTGTTAAGGATAAAATCAGCTGCGGGCCGCCAAAAGGCCTTTGGGACCTGTTCGTCTCACCTGGTTGTGGTCATCATTTTCTATGGGACCATCATATTCATGTACCTTCAACCGGCCAATAGGAGATCCAAAAACCAGGGAAAGTTTGTTTCTCTTTTCTATACCATAGTCACCCCACTTTTAAACCCCATTATCTACACTCTGAGAAACAAAGATGTGAAAGGGGCCTTGAGGACCCTGATACTGGGTAGTGCTGCTGGACAAAGCCACAAGGACTAGGAAACACCTGGAATTCTAAACAAGGGAAACACCTCAAGGCAGAGTGAGGGTTCATCCTCCCCAGACATTCCTCTTGTCAATCCCAAAGCCACAGGGACTAGGAAGCATTGGAATTCTAAAGAAGGGAAACACCTCAAGGCAGCGTGAGGATTCATCCTCCCCAGACATTCCTCTTGTCAATCCCAAAGCCACAGGGACTAGGAAGCATTGGAATTCTAAAGAAGAGAAACACACCAAAGCAGCATGAGGGTTCATCCTCCCAGACATTCCTCTTGTCAATCCAAGACCCTGTGTTCTATCTGGAAAAAAATGTTTGTCCTTCGTCCACCTGCCATCAAGGTTCATGTATCCATTATTTCCTTCTAATGTGCCAGCCCATCTGATAGACTTCTACTAATGCTTCAAAACTCAGCTGAAATGTCACCTGCACTCACTAGCTGTCCTGAAACACCATCCTTCTCATCCTTGTGCAGAATTAACTGTTTCATAATATGTTTCCATAGCACTTGATCCACACTACCATTTCTACATTTCACATTTGAGATATATGTATACATATATCTCTAACTAGGCAAAGCAATGTATATAACAGACTGAAAAAATACATGACCATTTTCCCAGAATATGTCACTTTTAACTGGAGAATGGAACCATCCCACTCTATTGGCTTATTTACAACACGAGAAACACAAATATTAAGAGTTGTGATGCTTTGGTTCCACAGAATTGTGGGATGCAAATAATGACTAATATTTTATTAAAGGAATCAAATAAGCAAACTTGAATTAAGGAGATTGATTAAAAGTTGAGTAAAATTGCCATATACTAAAATGTGTTTTAACATTTATACAAAATTCATAAAATAAGTTATTGTTTTTGGCCTTAAACTCTGGAAAACAGTTACTTATGTAATTTTATACTTCAAAAATTTGAAATATGAATCCCACACACTGTCTCACGTTAACGATCATAGTTATATGTTTGGTTTCCAAAACAGCAAAAAAAATGAAATATTTAGAAGCATTTTAATAAATGTATTCTTATATTTGACCAAACTTTTACTTTCTGATTTAATTCTCTGTCTCTATCTCTCTGTGTATCTTTGTGTGTCTCAGCCTCTTTCTTGCTTTCTTTTCCCAAAACGATTGAACTTCATCAATTCGTCAACCTCAAGTATTTTAAGAGAACTGTGCAATTATAGAAAAAAGTGATTTAATCTGTGGTTGTAATTTTACTTCATATTCTCATTATGATACACATGAAAAAAGCATGAAAACATCAATGCAAATGAAGAGTAAAATGCAGGCAGAATCTGGGGTGGAAGTGGAATTTTCAAGTGATTTAGACTTTTCTTTTTTGGACAGGGTCTTGCTCTGTTGCCCAGGCTGGAGTGCAGTGGCTCAATCATGGCTCACTGCAGCCTTGACCTCCTGGGTTTAAGTGATCCCTCTGCCTCAGCCTTCCAACATTCAGATTTATAATAATTCATCCTGGTGTGAGAATATTGTAGCCTGTCTACGAATGTTAAGGATAACGTTTGGACCTGCCTCTCCTACCAAAGCCTGGACTGAAGGCAAAATGGCTGCGCACACAAGAACAAAAAGGCATCAGGAGAATTCACTAATGACTCAGGCTGCCTCTTCACAAATACCCTGTCCAGCTGGCACCTCTTCAATATACTTTTAGCAAACAAAATGATGAATATCCAATTTAACAAAAACGAGGGAAAAGAAGCCTGGTTAAATTTGTCTTCTAGGATATTCTTATGTGATTTTCCTCCTCCAGTAATGGAGAGGAGAGTTTGGAACTGAGCAGAACATGCTGAGGAGCACATGTTTTTATTTACAATATGCAAGTAGAGAAGTAGTTCTACAGGAAGCGTCACATGTACAAATGCATTATTCCTGATAACCCGAGCAACACAGCATAGGAAAGAATGTACCTGTGTCAGAGTCTCAATCAATTTACATGGAATATGGCCCCAGGGCAAAAGATGTGGCATTTAAAGGAAAGAAATAGCTCCAGGTGAAAAGACAACCATGTGTAAAGCAATGATATGAACACAATATGTAGAAAAACCTACATATGAATTGTGAAGCAACCATTTTCAAAGACAAACTCACATCCATTTAAGGTAATATGGAATACAAATCCCACTGAAAATAAAATCAAATTATTACTGTATACAATAAATTCAAACATAATTCAGAAAAAAATAGAATATCTGCTTATTGCTGAAATTAGCATCTTTAGCTGTAAGTTATTTGCACCCAAAAGGAAACCAGAAAATAATAGATATAACATAGGCAAAGCAACCTAAAAAAACTACTTAACTGCAGATGAAAATGGGAACACATTTGAAAATAAAATCCTGTTACTACTTTCTTGAATTTAGAGCTTTCCTATGATATGGATATGTTTATACTGCTTTTATAATCATCATACATGTATAATTTCATACTATTTTTATTTATAATGTGAGCATTTTTCTGATTAATCTAAAAAATATCCACCATTTATTAAAAATCTTCCCTATAATTGAATAACATGAGTAGTTTCTCTTTTTTAAATACCTACATTGAGCATACTTTTGTTTGTGAATGCTTATAATTATGTACTTATAATGTATTTTATAAATACAATTAGTAAATCTAAAACAGGTACACATCAGTCAATTTGCACACATTACTAGCTTGATCTGCAGAACACGTTTTCAAAGGATGCGCCAAGAAAAAAACTATCACTTAGTTAAATGACCATTCAGTATTGCAATTATTTAAAAACTATACAATGAGAATGCTGTAATAAGTATATGGTTCCACCACTCCAAACACCATGAATTTTTTTTAAAAGATATTTTTAAGAAAAAATAAAATGATTTTACATAACAAATATTAATGAATTCATGAAAAACAAAAACCATATAGGACCACAGCTCAGAGAAGAAAAATGGGAGGCACTTACTATTTAAACCCTAACCCAAATGGTCAGTAAAAAGACAAGTACCAGCTACTACAAAAAAACACCAAAATATAAAGACCAATGATACTGTGAAGAAACTGCATTACCTAATGTGCAAAATAACCAGCTAGCATCACGATGACAAGATCAAATTCACACATAAAAATATTAATCTTAGGCAGGGCACAGTGGCTCACACTTGTAATCATAGCACTTTGGGAGGCTGAGTCAGGTGGATCATGAGGTCAGGAGTTCAAGCTCAGCCTGGCCAGCATGGTGAAACCCCATGTCTCCTAAAAAAAATACAAAAAATTAGCCAGGCACAGTGGTGCATGCCTATAATCCCAGTTACTCAGGAGGCTGAGGCAGAAGAATTGCTTGAACCTAGGAGGCAGAGGTTGCAGTGAGCCAAGATCGTGCCACTGTACTCCAGCCTGGGCAACAGAGCAAGACTCCATCTCAAAAAAAAAAAGAAAAAAATGTATATGTTATCACTTTGGTCTCATTTGAGTATGAATGATCAGACAGGGAAAATAAAAGTACCAAGAAAAATAAACAAGGGTCTTATAATAAAAGCAACACAGAATGGCCAAAGCTATCCTGAGCAAAAAGAGGAAAAAAGCTGGAGCCATCACATTACTAGACTTCAAAATATACTACCAAGTTATAGTTACCAAAACAGCCTGGTATTGGCATAAAAACAGACACATGGGCCAATAGAACAGAATGGAGAACCTAGAAATAGATTCATGTATTTACAGCCAACTGATTTTTGACAAAGGTGCCAAGAACATACACTGGGGAAAGGAGAGTTTCTTCAATAAATGTCCTGGAACAGTAATCAGCAGCTGGGGCTGGTACCATAGGGATACTTAAAGTTGAATTTATCAATTGCTGGAAGCTCATGTGAACTAACTTGACAAATAAAAACAATGTTGAGCCCCAGTCTTAGGAAATCCTCCCTATACTCATGATTTTTACCTTCAGGAGTCTCAACAGCTTCTCACTGTGCAAAGTAGAGAGAAATTCCCTTTTGCTTTGGCAGAGAGAGGAGAAAATAAACATTTGAAATATGCCCAGAGCTCTCTGTTCACCATAACCTGATCTCAGTAGTAACTATTTAATGATTGCCATTCTAACTGGTGTGAGATGATATCTATTGTGGTTTTGATTTGCATTTCTCTGATGGCCAGTGATAATGAGCATTTTTTCATGTGGCTGTGGGCTGCATAAATATCTTTTGAGAAGTGTCTGTTCATATCTTTCGCCCACTTTTTGATGGGTTTTTTTTTTCTTATAAATTTGTTTGAGTTCTTTGTAGATTCTGGATATTATCCCTTTGTCAGATGAGTAGACTGCAAAAATTTTCTCCCATTCTCTAGGTTGCCTGTACACTCTGATGGTAGTTTCTTTTGCTGTGCAGAAGCTCTTTAGTTTAATTAGATCCCATTTGTCAATTTTGGCTTTTGTTGCCATTGCTTTTGGTGTTTTAGACATGAAGTCCTTATCCATGCCTATGTCCTGAATGGAATTGCCTAGGTTTTCTTCTAGGGTTTTTATGGTTTTAGGTCTAACATTTACGTCTTTAATCCATCTTGAATTAATTTTTGTATAAGGTGTAAGGAAGGGATCCAGTTTCAGCTTTCTACATATGGCTAGTCAGTTTTCCCAGCACCATTTGTTAAATAGGGAATCCTTTCCCTATTTCTTGTTTTGTCAGGTTTGTCAAAGATCAGATAGTTGAAGATGTGTGGTATTATTTCGGAGGGTTCTGTTCTGTTCCATTGGTCTATCTCTCTGTTTTGGTACCAGT